TGTGACCTAATCACCTCCCAAAGTCCTCATCTCCGAATACCATCACTCTGGGGATTAGGTTTCAACATACAAATTTTGGTGGGGGACAAACATTCAGTCTGTTGCAGAGAATTCTTCTAATGTATTTTATACACTTAAATACACATATATTCGTAAATATATAAGATATTTTGTATTCTAAATTTATATACATATTTTCACAAAGCACTTAGCATTCTGCACACTTTTTTTGGTGGGGGTGGGGCAGGATCTCGCTGTGATCAGGCTGTCAGGCTGGGGTGCAGTGGCACGGTCATGGCTCACTGCAGCCTCGACTTCCTGGGCACAAGCGATCCTCCTGCCTCACTGGGACTACAGGCATACTCCACTGTGCCCAGCGAATTTTTAAATTTTTTGTAGAGATGAGGTCTCTAGCTCCTGGGCTCAAGCAGTCCTCCTGCCTCGGCCTCCCAAATGGCTGGGATTACAGGCGTGAGCCACCGTGCCCGGCCCTAAACCTGCTTTTCTCACTGCGTGTTTGTGAATGCCATTGGTGCTGATGTGTGTAGACCCAGGCCACCCTCTTAGCTGCCGAATAATAACTGTCCATGTCATCGTGGTCCATTTTATGGCCCCCTTTCCTTGTTGATGCACATTTAGGTTGATGACATTTTGCACGTATTGAAAACATCCTTGTACAAGTGTGTGCACGTGTGTCGGTTTATCCCTGGGACCAGTCCTTGGTTTCTCTCTCTCTCTCTCTTTTTTTTTGAGACAGAGTCTCACTCTGTTGCCCAGGCTGGAGTGCAGTGGCATGATCTCGGCTCACCACAACCTCCACCTCCTGGGTTCAAGTGATTCTCCTGCCTCAGCCTCCCAAGTAGCTGGGACTACAGGCACCCGCCACCACGCCCAGCTAATTTTTGTATTTTTAGTAGAGAGGGGGTTTCACCATGTTGGCCAGGCTGGTCTCGAACTCCTGACCTCAGGTGATCCGCCCTCCTTGGCCTCCCAAAGTGCTGGGATTACAGGTGTAAGCCACCGCACCTGACTAGTTTTTCTCTTTTTTTAAGGAACACACATTTTTAAGGAACATCACATGGCATGAGCCAGTTTTACAACAGGGCTGTTTTCCTGCCACTGGTTCAGTAGCGTGTGTCCCCAGCTTCCCTCACACCGTTCAGTGTCAGTCCAATCACAACAGCAGCAGTAGCAGCAACACACCTGAAACAATCAACCTACCCCCAAAACTAAACACCAAAAAGTTTGGGGCCTTGGAGGTCTGGGGTTTAAGTGGGAGGTGTACCTCCTTCTCTCCTTCTGGGTTCAGAGCAGAGTTTTGCAATTCCTGATGAGTAATGGAAAGGCTGGAGTGTGTGCTGTCTTTAAGATGTGATTTGATTGTAATAACATTCAAAATACCATCAACTTTCATGTATAATGCTAAATACTGGGCACTTACTATGTGCCAGGCACATTTAAGGTTGACAACAGCCAGAGGCGGTCAATAGCACGATGGCTGTTTGCCTTTGACAGAGGAGGAGCACTGAGGCACAGGAAGGTGGGTACCGTTGGCCACGGGTCCCCTGCCTGGGAGGCTGGGCAGGTTGTCACACCAGGGAGTCTGGCGGGATCCCTGGTTGGCGTCTCATGCATCAGCTTCCATCAGAGCATCCCTGCCGCCCTGGGTCCTGCTACCCCTAGTCCCTTCCTCTGCTCCTGCCTGGGGAGATTCCCTAAGCAGTAACGTAAGATCCTCCTTGCACGACTTGATGGAAACAGGGAAAGTATCCCCATGCTGGGCCAGCATAACGATTTCTGAGCATCCACGCTATTTGAGGGTCTTTCATGTCGGCTATTCCAACTTCATGACACTCCTGCGAGGATGCGTGTATCCTCCTCATTCTGGAAGATGAAGAAGTGTGCTCAGCTGTCTAAGGAGGCTGTGTGGGGCATCAGAGACCATGCATTTCCTCAGGGGGTTGCAGAGTGTGCTGTGTGGTTTCACCTGGACCCTGAGCGTCCAGCCTACTCTTCCTATGACTTTGGATGAATTCCTGATTGAATAGTCTACCTGGCCTGCTTGGAAATCTGACCAGCCTCTCTCACTTTAATACCCATGTAGGTTGCTGTTGGGAATTGCATTTGTGCGGCCCACAGAGTGCCTGGTGATGTGGTTGTACCTGCTGCTATCAGTGGTCAATTCTGTGTGCTGAGGCCCACAAAGAAGTCACATTTCTTTCTCTGAAGATGATAAAAGCGGAGGCATCTCTCAATCTGGAAGGGGCTAGCTGGGCATGAAGGTGGTGGCAGAGGCTCCCCTAGACCCCGGTTTGCACCGTTCCTCTGGCACTGTGGGACAGTAATGATCACCTTGTTGTGGTCTTTGCCCTAGAGTGACAGCCCGTGCTTCAAAGAGCATGAATATACGGAGTTTGGGAAATGGATGGATGGCTGGGAGACCAGGAGGAAAAGGATTCCAGGTAATAACAACGGTTCGTTCATCGAAGTGCAGACGAGACTGCTCTTGTCCTCTGTGTTGCGCAGGTCACGACTGGTGTGTCCTCAGGCTGGGGATCCAAGGAGTCATCCGGGGCTTCGACGTGGACGTTTCTTACTTCACGGGAGATTACGCTCCTCGAGTGTCCATTCAAGCAGCAAACTTGGAAGAAGGTGCGTTAGGAACCACTGTCCCCAAAATGAGAATCTTAATCCTGAATGGTCATTCCAACTACAGATAAACTACCAGAAATCCCAGAAAGAGGAACCAGGACAGGAGCTGCAGCCACTCCTGAGGAGTTTGAAGCCATTGCTGAGGTACATCTCCCCCAAATGAATTGGGTCTTGTCGCAATTGCTGACATTTCTATATTTATTGCTAGCTAAAATCCGACGACTGGAGTTACTTGGTTCCCATGACTGAGCTTAAGCCAGGAAACCCTGCTTCCGGCCACAACTATTTTCTTGTCAATTCCCAGCAGAGATGGACTCATATCAGACTCAACATTTTCCCAGGTAATCGTGACATGGACTTATCACCAGTTCCACAAACAATAACTAAGGCACCTTTCCTTTTCAGATGGTGGAATTGCACGACTTAGAGTATTCGGTACTGGACAAAAAGACTGGACTGCAACTGACCCCAAAGAACCTGCAGACCTAGTGGCCATCGCTTTTGGGGGTGTCTGTGTAGGATTTAGTAATGCTAAGTTTGGGCACCCAAACAATATAATAGGTAAGATGATATTCTTGGAGCTGGCTTATTTAAGTTTACCATTCAACAATGTTATTTTCTGTAGGAGTTGGCGGGGCAAAGTCTATGGCGGATGGTTGGGAAACTGCAAGAAGGCTGGACCGGCCACCAATATTAGAAGTAAGAAGTTAAAAATAACTATGGTTTAAAGTCGTTTACCATTTTCTTCTCTTCTGAATTCCAGAATGATGAGAATGGCATTCTCTTGGTTCCGGGTTGTGAATGGGCAGTTTTCCGATTGGCACATCCTGGAGTAATAACTCGAATTGAAATTGACACAAAATATTTTGAAGGTAAATGCAAAGCCATAAAGAAGTACCCTATAGCAGAAAATCACGCTGTGTTTTGCTCCAACAGGCAATGCTCCTGACAGCTGTAAAGTGGATGGGTGCATCCTGACAACTCAGGAAGAAGAAGCCGTGATCAGGCAAAAGTGGATTCTCCCGGCCCACAAGTGGAAACCACTGCTTCCAGTGACCAAGGTTCGTGTGGCATGTTATTCGGATCCAGCACTGACTAGGACCTCTGCATCTGCTTGCTTTTCAGTTGTCTCCCAACCAAAGTCATCTGTTCGATAGCCTGACCCTAGAGCTCCAAGATGTCATCACTCACGCCAGGCTCACCATCGTCCCCGACGGGGGAGTGAGCCGCCTTCGGCTCCGGGGCTTCCCCAGCTCCATCTGCCTCCTGAGGCCCCGGGAGAAGCCCATGTTGAAGTTCTCGGTGAGCTTCAAAGCAAACCCTTAACACACACAAAGCCCCGGTGTCGGACACACAGCAGTAATTTCCCAGTCATAGTCTTCTTTTCAAATGTTTTGAACACCTGGTGATTTAATAAAGTGGTCGTCTCACAAATTGATCTCTGTATTTAATGTTGCTATGAGGCA